ACTCACTTGAACCCGGGAGGCGAAGGTTGCAGTGAGCCGACATCGTGCCACTGCACTCCATCATGGGCAACACAGTGAGACTCTGTCTCAAAAAAAAAAAAAAAAAAATCGCCAATAGGTAGGGAATAAGTTACCCCCTGCTAAATAAGTTACACTCACCTAGGCAAGGAAGGAACTCATAAACCACCTTCTAAACTGCTTGCCTTCCTCCCCGAAGTTCTGTAATTTAGAGGCGGTCACTACCACTGCTTGAACACCCCTTCCCAAGTCTGTACCACAAAAGGAGCTCTTGTGTAGCCCAGCCCCTCCTTCTCAGGACCCCAGGAGCCCAGACACACTAATGGGGACATTAGTTGCTTACTTTTCCAGCTACTGCTTAAGCTAGGCAGGCCATGAAGAAATAACGGTCTCAGTAACCTCCATGCTCGGGATACGACTCCCGGGAAGACGTGGGTGGGTGCGGGGAATGCGGACTGATCCCTCCCAGCGGCCGTTGGGGGCTGGCCCACAATCCCTCGCGAGGGCGGGAAAAGCAATGTGGTCGTTGCGGGGGGGGGGGGTCAGAAAAGGGGGACGGTCAGCGGGAAGAGCCAAGAGACTGCAACTCTACAAAGAGCACGCAGATTAATTCTAATGATTGTTCCCTGAGCTTTTCACACCAAAATAATGGTAACTGGCTAGTGTGTGCCCGTTACGCTCACTACTCCCACTCGAGATCATTCCTATTAATGACTCTGAGGCTTCACCTAACAGGCCACGGTGGAGGCAAGGAAATGTGGCGTGGAGAACCCACTGGGCCTGGCTCTCCGTCCTATGGTCTCCGTCCATCGTTTTACAGTCAGGGTGTACATTTGATGAGGAATCTCTAAATGGGATTTTGGGGAATCAAAACGGAATGGTGCATAAGTGTGAAAATTTACAAGACTGCGCAAAGCTGCAAGGCCCGGAGCCCCGTGCGGCCAGGCCGCAGAGCCGGCCCCTTCCGCTTTACGTCTGACGTCACGCCGCACGCCCCAGCGAGGGCGTGCGGAGTTTGGCTGCTCCGGGGTTAGCAGGTGAGCCTGCGATGCGCGGGAAGACGTTCCGCTTTGAAATGCAGCGGGATTTGGTGAGTTTCCCGCTGTCTCCAGCGGTGCGGGTGAAGCTGGTGTCTGCGGGGTTCCAGACTGCTGAGGAACTCCTAGAGGTGAAACCCTCCGAGCTTAGCAAAGGTAACGACTCCTGATGGCAAGCTGAGGCACACTTAGGGTTCTTTTTTTCTTATTTTACTTTCAGAAGTTGGGATATCTAAAGCAGAAGCCTTAGAAACTCTGCAAATTATCAGAAGAGAATGTCTCACAAATAAACCAAGATATGCTGGTACATCTGAGTCACACAAGAAGTGTACAGCACTGGAACTTCTTGAGCAGGAGCATACCCAGGGCTTCATAATCACCTTCTGTTCAGCACTAGATGATATTCTTGGGGGTGGAGTGCCCTTAATGAAAACAACAGAAATTTGTGGTGCACCAGGTGTTGGAAAAACACAATTATGGTAAAATAAAGTGTTCTCCTTTTAAGGGTGGGGATTTGGTTGTTTGTCATCTTTCTGTTGACAGTATGCAGTTGGCAGTAGATGTGCAGATACCAGAATGTTTTGGAGGAGTGGCAGGTGAAGCAGTTTTTATTGATACAGAGGGAAGTTTTATGGTTGATAGAGTGGTAGACCTTGCTACTGCCTGCATTCAGCACCTTCAGCTTATAGCAGAAAAACACAAGGGAGAGGGTAAGTTAGTAAATGATCTTCTTTTTTTCTGTTAAAACTAATTAAGAGTGTTTTGTTGTTTCAGAACACCGAAAAGCTTTGGAGGATTTCACTCTTGATAATATTCTTTCTCATATTTATTATTTTCGCTGTCGTGACTACACAGAGTTACTGGCACAAGTTTATCTTCTTCCAGATTTCCTTTCAGAACACTCAAAGGTATGAGTCAGACTACTGAAATGTAACTAACCAACAAATCTAATATTATCTCTTCTGTATTTAGGTTCGACTAGTGATAGTGGATGGTATTGCTTTTCCATTTCGTCATGACCTAGATGACCTGTCTCTTCGTACTCGGTTATTAAATGGCCTAGCCCAGCAAATGATCAGCCTTGCAAATAATCACAGATTAGCTGTAAGTATTAACTAGTGAAGAGAGTTTTATAATCACCTAATTTTCTTACATTTTGTTTTTGTAGGTAATTTTAACCAATCAGATGACAACAAAGATTGATAGAAATCAGGCCTTGCTTGTTCCTGCATTAGGTGGGTAATTAATCAGATAAACATTTTAGTTTCCATATACAGTTATTATGTTTTTTACTCTCAGGGGAAAGTTGGGGACATGCTGCTACAATACGGCTAATCTTTCATTGGGACCGAAAGCAAAGGTCAGTACAGAAACAAGTTAATAACTCCGAATGTGTTTGTATGTATTTATTCTTTTTCTTTAAGCAGGTTGGCAACATTGTACAAGTCACCCAGCCAGAAGGAATGCACAGTACTGTTTCAAATCAAAGTCAGTATTATTTGATTAGAGTGGGATTTTGAGCATATTTGTATATATATTTTTTATCTTTCAGCCTCAGGGATTTAGAGATACTGTTGTTACTTCTGCATGTTCATTGCAAACAGAAGGTTCCTTGAGCACCCGGAAACGGTCACGAGACCCAGAGGAAGAATTATAACCCAGAAACAAATCTCAAAGTGTACAAATTTATTGATGTTGTGAAATCAATGTGTACAAGTGGACTTGTTACCTTAAAGTATAAATAAACACACTATGGCATGAATGAATCCAGATCATATGAAGTGAATGGGAAAAATACCTAAATATGATTCTGTGAAAGTTTTTCTAAAGCAGTATTCTGCAATTATATTTTACCCTGTTTTCATTTTCAGTAACATTCAGTAGAGATGATTATTATATTTCACAAATGTGGAAAGCTGATCTCATGTGGCCAGTCTGAATTTACCATTCATACTGTTTTCACCCCTTTCTTTCCCAGTTGCCTATAAAATCTTAGGAAGAAACATATCATATTCTTATTGTGTTTTTTTTTTTTTTTTTTTTTTTGGAGATGGATTCTCGCTCTGTAGTCCAGGCTGGAGTGCAATGGCGCAATCTCTGCTCACTGCAACCTCCGCCTCCCAGGTTCAAGCGATTCATCTGCCTCAGCCTCCCGAGTAGCTGGGGTTACAGGCACCTGCCATCGTGCCTGGCTAATTTTTTGTATTTTTGTAGAGACAGAGTTTTACCATGTTGGCCAAGCTGGTCTTGAACTCCTGACCTCAGGTGATCTGCCTGCCCCTGCCTCCCAAAGTGCTGGGATTACAGTCGTGAGCCACTGTGCCCAGCCATGTTCTTTTTAAATGTAAATTTGATAATTCTTTAAAATTACCCGCTTTTATAATTATAAAAGAGAAGCCAGCACCATGAGTCAGCATATTATTCTGTTCAGTTTTATAGGTAAGATACAAATTTTAGGTGACCAAACTGATTTTAGTGACCTCAATCCTAAAATCTAAGCCATTTGTTTAGCTTTTAATGACATTTTATAATGTTAAAGGGAGGACTTTGGAGCTGTTATCTCATCTAGAGATTGTTTGGAACATATGTCTTCCAGAATAGGTTGATAAGCTCACAATCATTTATTGCTACGTTTTTGTTTTTGTTTTGAGACAAGGTCTCACTCCGTCACCCAGGCTGGAGTGCAGTGGCATGATCATAGCTCACTGCAGCCTCGACCTCCCGGGCTCAAGCAATCCTCTCACTTCAGCCTCCTGAGTAGCTGGGACTACAGGGAGGCACTACCATGCCCTGCTAATTTTTGGATTTTTTTGTAGAGACAAGGTCTCACTATGTTGCCCAGGCTGGTCTCAAACTCCTGGTCTCAAGCGATCCTCTTGCCTTGTCTTCCCAAAGTGCTGGGATTACAGATGTGAGCCACCACACCTGGCCTCATTTCTATATTTTGAAACACGGTATGATCCATTCTAGAATTCTAGTTGTTATGTTGACATTTTTCTTTGAATAATCTTAACTTTGCTTAAATAAATTAAAGATTTCAATTCTCGATGGTTTCAAAATCACCTAAAAATATTTTCA